AAATGTATTTTCTCTTCCTTATGATTTTAACATTTTTCTTAATTATAAAGATACAGTATGTAATACATAAACATATGTTAATTGTTTTGGTCAGTAGTAGGCTATTAGTACTTAAGTTTGGGGGAACTCAAAAGTTATACATGGATTTTCAGATGTGAAAGGGTTCAGCAACCCTAACCCCCCGCATTGTTCAAAGGTCAATTGTATAACTCACACATGCTGAAGTAAATTCAAAATTGTACAGCCACTTTGGAAACCAGTTTGACAGTTTCTCATAAAAAATGAACACTTAATACCTGACCCGGTGATTGGGAAAAGGCTTAATGAAATTCTAACAGTGAACTGGACGATAGAAGAGGTCAGGACAAGAGTGGCCATGTCGGTGCTGAGGCTGAGATACCTACCGAGGACTGTCACTCTCACGGCTTCCAGCCCTTCGACGAACTCTCAGGTGTGTGGCCTTCTGGCCAGGCTTCTGCCGCGTCACGTTGTTGAAGCATTCGTTGTATCCCTGGGGTTGCAGCTCTCTGTAAGTTTGCTGTGGCTGAACCAGGCAAGGCATAGGCGGATTTCTACAGAAATTATGATTCCACGAAAGATTTTGAGAAGAGGAAGGCTGGTATCTTTCAGAGTGCAGAGTGATTTTGCACTCTAAAGAATCTCTTTGGGTGTAATAGCATGGAAGTTTGTCGCTGACCTGTGTCCCTGAACTATGACACACGAATATGTGGGCTTAGAAATAGTTTTGCTTGATACATTGAGAACAACAAAGAAGACTGAGTGGCGCTACCTTCTTTGGTGCCCAGGATGGTTTGGGAAAGTCTCGCCTTCATCCTCCCCCACAGTTTTGCGATTTTGAAACGGGATCTCGCTCTCCGCGGAAGACAGCCAAGCTCTGCACCCCGGCCTGGCCCGCCGCACCCCGCAGGCCCGGCTCTCCCCTGCGCGCTCCGGGCTGGGCGCGGCGCGTGTGCGGAGCCGCCGCGGTGACACGGAACGCCGGCCGCCCCGGGCCGGGGGAGGCGCGCGTCGAGAGGCGACGGCGGGCTGGCCTGGCGCGCTGCGGCGCTCGCTCACCCGCTCCCGAGGAAGGGCAGTGGGCCCCGCCGCCGCCTCCCAATGGCGAGGCTGCGGGATTGCCTGCCCCGCCTGATGCTCACGCTCCGGTCCCTGCTCTTCTGGTCCCTGGTCTACTGCTACTGCGGGCTCTGCGCCTCCATCCACCTGCTCAAACTTTTGTGGAGCCTCGGCAAGGGGCCGGCGCAGACCTTCCGGCGGCCCGCCCGGGAGCACCCTCCCGCGTGCCTGAGCGACCCCTCCTTGGGCACCCACTGCTACGTGCGGATCAAGGTGAAGGGCCGCGCGGGCCTGGCGGGAGCGGGCATCACTAAAATTCCATGCCCTCTACTTTCAGGATTCAGGGTTAAGATTTCACTATGTTGCTGCTGGAGAAAGAGGCAAACCACTTATGCTGCTGCTTCATGGATTTCCAGAATTCTGGTAAGCTTACCAACTAACATTTATTGTTACATTGATATTTTAAATGCTTCCTTTTTTCCTGCAGGTATTCTTGGCGTTACCAACTGAGAGAATTTAAAAGTGAATATCGAGTTGTAGCACTGGATTTGAGAGGTTATGGAGAAACAGATGCTCCCATTCATCGACAGAATTATAAATTGGATTGTCTAATTACAGATATAAAGGATATTTTAGATTCTTTAGGTAGGTTAGTTTGAAACAAAACAACTCTTTTTTAATGATGTCAACATTTATTTCTTGTTTACAGGGTATAGCAAATGTGTTCTTATTGGCCATGACTGGGGGGGCATGATTGCTTGGCTAATTGCCATCTGTTATCCTGAAATGGTGATGAAGCTTATTGTTATTAACTTCCCTCATCCAAATGTATTTACAGGTGAGTTCAAGTTTTTATCAAAACAGTTCTGCGGATAAGGTCTAACATGGCATTTTAATTTCAGAATATATTTTACGACACCCTGCTCAGCTGTTGAAATCCAGTTATTATTACTTCTTCCAAATACCATGGTTCCCAGAATTTATGTTCTCAATAAATGATTTCAAGGTAAGCCAAACAAATCAAACAAATAATGTATTAGTTTTAATTATTGTTTTCTCACTTAAATTAGGTTTTGAAACATCTGTTTACCAGTCACAGCACTGGCATTGGAAGAAAAGGATGCCAATTAACAACAGAGGATCTTGAAGCTTATATTTATGTCTTTTCTCAGCCTGGAGCATTAAGTGGCCCAATTAACCATTACCGAAATATCTTCAGGTAAGTATAATTTCTTTTTAGTTAAATAAAAAGAATCTCAAGCCCATGTATTTTGTTTTTATAGCTGCCTGCCTCTCAAACATCACATGGTGACCACTCCAACACTACTACTGTGGGGAGAGAATGACGCATTCATGGAGGTTGAGATGGCTGAAGTCACAAAGATTTATGTTAAAAACTATTTCAGGCTAACTATTTTGTCAGAAGCCAGTCATTGGCTTCAGCAAGACCAACCTGACATAGTGAACAAATTGATATGGACATTTCTAAAAGAAGAAACAAGAAAAAAAGATTGACTTTTCTTTATCTTCTATGAAGGGTCTGTAATGAAATCTCTAAATAATTTTTAAAAATTGTTCATCAACTTCTTTATGTTTTATTAGAAAAAAACTGTTTTAATGTGCTTTATCATAAATAAATATCCTGACAAATGGTATTGAAAAAAATCTGAGATCATGTGAACATATAATACAATGTTGATTTTCTTCTGGTGTATTTTGCACAGACAAGCATCTGCCTTAAAATATATACACTTGTACAAAAAGGAAGTTTGGAGTAAGTGCTTCCATTTTGGTTTCTT